CATCTCCACGAATTTGTACGTCTGAGGGAGCAATACACAGCTGCAGGTCCATCAAGGCCACAAAAGCTAACTACAGAGATAGTCTTTTAGCTATTTTGAAATCAGTAGGGCCTGACTACAGCCATCTGTCGCATACCCATTACTCTTACTAAGGTCCTGCTGGCGTCAGAGAGGTGGTTCTACGATGCACGGTAGGAGTGTGTCTGGCCAGAGAAGTGGGGAGGCTCAGCTGCCTTGGGAGGTGCAAGTAGTAGCGCTAGGAAGCTGCTGCTAGGCCTCTGGCAAGAACACCAACTGATCCGCAATGCGCCTGGCCAAACTGCAGCAGCCTGCTCTGCAAATACTGCATAACAGAAAAAGCCTGTATTGGAGAATATAAGAATCCGCGGCAGAAACGGAGTGCGCGACGATTCTAAGGTTTTTACCCAGCACGGCTCCCCCATCAGACTGCAAATCCCAGCATTCACTCCTTCCACGGGAGCCAATGAGGAAGCTACTAGTTCCCGCAGCCAATCACATTCTGAGCCAGTGTATCACCCGACTGAATTCTGGGATTTGTGGTTTTTACGTGGCAACATTACACCACGGTGGCTACGGCAATGCAGGCCACGCGTCTGATCCCAAACGACACCTCCCTGTTATAAATTCTTATGTTGGTTCCGCAAGCTAACTCCTTAACTGTCGTTACTCCCAGGCTTCCTCCTTCTCAAAGCTCGTAATCTTTTTCTCTTAATGTCATTAAACAATCAAGTTATTTTCAGATTAAGGCCCACTTGCTCCACTCGTCCCCTGTCCCTTAACCGTCGCTTTAGAGTCTCGCGAGAACAGCCCCTTTTTTTTGTGTTGTCATGCCTCCAAAAGGCGGGTCACATGAAAACTGACACAGGCTTCAGCCAACCGAATTGTTTTTTAACTCTCTTCTCCACAGCGTGCGTGGGGAGGCCTCCGTGAACTCTGACCTTAGCTTTCCGTAGCGCCCGCGTCTGCCGCCCCCGCCCCCGGAGCGAAGGAGGCGGGCTTTGGCCTTTTGCCCTAGGGAGCGAGTGCGGAGCGAGTGGGAGCGAGACGGCCCTGAGTGGAAGTGTCTGGCTCCCCGTAGAGGCCCTTCTGTACGCCCCGCCGCCCATGAGCTCGTTCTCACGCGAACAGCGCCGTCGTTAGGCTGGCTCTGTAGCCTCGGCTTACCCCGGGACAGGCCCACGCCTCGCCAGGGAGGGGGCAGCCCGTCGAGGCGCCTCCCTAGTCAGCGTCGGCGTCGCGCTGCGACCCTGGAAGCGGGAGCCGCCGCGAGCGAGAGGAGGAGCTCCAGTGGCGGCGGCGGCGGCGGCAGCGGCAGCGGGCAGCAGCTCCAGCAGCGCCAGCAGGCGGGATCGAGGCCGTCAACATGGCGAGCGCCTCGTACCACATTTCCAATTTGCTGGAAAAAATGACATCCAGCGACAAGGACTTTAGGTGAGGCCGAGATCCGACCCTCACCCCACCTCTAAGTTCTTTTCTTTTTTTTTTTTTTTTTTAGAGATAGGGTCTCGCTCTGTCACCCACGCTGGAGTGCAGTGGCACCACCTCAACTCACTGCAGCTTCAACCTCCTGGGCTCAAGCGATTTTCTTCCCACCTCAGCCCCCAGAGTAGCTGGGACTACAGGTGCGCACCACCACACTCAGCTAATTTTTTTTTTTCAAATTAACAAATTTTATTTTTTTGATAGGTTTATGGCTACAAATGATTTGATGACGGAACTGCAGAAAGATTCCATCAAGTTGGATGATGATAGTGAAAGGAAAGTAGTGAAAATGATTTTGAAGTTATTGGAAGATAAAAATGGAGAGGTACAGAATTTAGCTGTCAAATGGTAAGTTGTTTTTTACTGGTTGAGTCTTTCTTTTTTTTTAAACAATTTCTTCTTTGTATTACAGTCTTGGTCCTTTAGTGAGTAAAGTGAAAGAATACCAAGTAGAGACAATTGTAGATACCCTCTGCACTAACATGCTTTCTGATAAAGAACAACTTCGAGACATTTCAAGTATTGGTCTTAAAACAGTAATTGGAGAACTTCCTCCAGCTTCCAGTGGTAAGCAAGAGCACATTTTTCTTCCTATTTCTTTGAAATTATTATTGGCTTCTTATTCATGCAGGCTCTGCATTAGCTGCTAATGTATGTAAAAAGATTACTGGACGTCTTACAAGTGCAATAGCAAAACAGGAAGATGTCTCTGTTCAGCTAGAAGCCTTGGATATTATGGCTGATATGTTGAGCAGGTAAGTGTGCCTGTTTATTTCCGTTACTCGTATTGTTTTCTTTCTTTTTTTATTTTATTTTAAGGCAAGGAGGACTTCTTGTTAATTTCCATCCTTCAATTCTGACCTGTCTACTTCCCCAGTTGACCAGCCCTAGACTTGCAGTGAGGAAAAGAACCATTATCGCTCTTGGCCATCTGGTTATGAGCTGTGGAAATATAGTTTTTGTAGATCTTATTGAACATCTGTTGTCAGAGTTGTCCAAAAATGATTCTATGTCAACAACAAGAACCTACATACAATGTATTGCTGCTATTAGTAGGCAAGCTGGTCATAGAATAGGTAAGAAATCTTTAAAAGTTTTACAGTTTTCTATGTTTTTAAAGAACCATTATGCTTTTCTTAGGTGAATACCTTGAGAAGATAATTCCTTTGGTGGTAAAATTTTGCAATGTAGATGATGATGAATTAAGAGAGTACTGTATTCAAGCCTTTGAATCATTTGTAAGAAGGTAAGTTTTTAAGATCTCTATTTTTTACAAAACTCTTCAAGGCAGCTTTTGTTTTTGTCTTTAGATGTCCTAAGGAAGTATATCCTCATGTTTCTACCATTATAAATATTTGTCTTAAATATCTTACCTATGATCCAAATTATAATTACGATGATGAAGATGAAGATGAAAATGCAATGGATGCTGATGGTGGTGATGATGATGATCAAGGTATTGCAAATTAAATAGAATCTTTTGAGTTTAATAGCCTGTTTACATTAAAACTTACCCTTAGGGAGTGATGATGAATACAGTGATGATGATGACATGAGTTGGAAAGTGAGACGTGCAGCTGCGAAGTGCTTGGATGCTGTAGTTAGCACAAGGCATGAAATGCTTCCAGAATTCTACAAGACCGTCTCTCCTGCACTAATATCCAGATTTAAAGAGCGTGAAGAGAATGTAAAGGCAGATGTTTTTCACGCATACCTTTCTCTTTTGAAGCAAACTCGTCCTGTACAAAGTTGGCTATGTGACCCTGATGCAATGGAGCAGGGAGAAACACCTTTAACAATGCTTCAGAGTCAGGTGGGTTTTAAAGTAAAGTTTAGAAAATCATGTGAACCAGCTAATGACTATATGATAATTGCAGGTTCCCAACATTGTTAAAGCTCTTCACAAACAGATGAAAGAAAAAAGTGTGAAGACCCGACAGTGTTGTTTTAACATGTTAACTGAGCTGGTAAATGTATTACCTGGGGCCCTAACTCAACACATTCCTGTACTTGTACCAGGTATGAAAGAAACATAAATCTCTTTTGGGACTAGCAATGATTGGATTTTTTGTTGGCTTTTTAGGAATCATTTTCTCACTGAATGATAAATCAAGCTCATCGAATTTGAAGATCGATGCTTTGTCATGTCTATACGTAATCCTCTGTAACCATTCTCCTCAAGTCTTCCATCCTCACGTTCAGGCTTTGGTTCCTCCAGTGGTGGCTTGTGTTGGAGACCCATTTTACAAAATTACATCTGAAGCACTTCTTGTTACTCAACAGCTTGTCAAAGTAATTCGTCCTTTAGATCAGCCTTCCTCGTTTGATGCAACTCCTTATATCAAAGATCTATTTACCTGTACCATTAAGAGATTAAAAGCAGCTGACATTGATCAGGAAGTCAAGGAAAGGGCTATTTCCTGTATGGGACAAATTATTTGCAACCTTGGAGACAATTTGGGTTCTGACTTGCCTAATACACTTCAGATTTTCTTGGAGAGACTAAAGAATGAAATTACCAGGTTAACTACAGTAAAGGCATTGACACTGATTGCTGGGTCACCTTTGAAGATAGATTTGAGGCCTGTTCTGGGAGAAGGGGTTCCTATCCTTGCTTCATTTCTTAGAAAAAACCAGAGAGCTTTGAAACTGGGTACTCTTTCTGCCCTTGATATTCTAATAAAAAACTATAGTGACAGCTTGACAGCTGCCATGATTGATGCAGTTCTAGATGAGCTCCCACCTCTTATCAGCGAAAGTGATATGCATGTTTCACAAATGGCCATCAGTTTTCTTACCACTTTGGCAAAAGTATATCCCTCCTCCCTTTCAAAGATAAGTGGATCCATTCTCAATGAACTTATTGGACTTGTGAGATCACCCTTATTGCAGGGGGGAGCTCTTAGTGCCATGCTAGACTTTTTCCAAGCTCTGGTTGTCACTGGAACAAATAATTTAGGATACATGGATTTGTTGCGCATGCTGACTGGTCCAGTTTACTCTCAGAGCACAGCTCTTACTCATAAGCAGTCTTATTATTCCATTGCCAAATGTGTAGCTGCCCTTACTCGAGCATGCCCTAAAGAGGGACCAGCTGTAGTAGGTCAGTTTATTCAAGATGTCAAGAACTCAAGGTCTACAGATTCCATTCGTCTCTTAGCTCTACTTTCTCTTGGAGAAGTTGGGCATCATATTGACTTAAGTGGACAGTTGGAACTAAAATCTGTAATACTAGAAGCTTTCTCATCTCCTAGTGAAGAAGTCAAATCAGCTGCATCCTATGCATTAGGCAGCATTAGTGTGGGCAACCTTCCTGAATATCTGCCGTTTGTCCTGCAAGAAATAACTAGTCAACCCAAAAGGCAGTATCTTTTACTTCATTCCTTGAAGGAAATTATTAGCTCTGCATCAGTGGTGGGCCTTAAACCATATGTTGAAAACATCTGGGCCTTATTACTAAAGCACTGTGAGTGTGCAGAGGAAGGAACCAGAAATGTTGTTGCTGAATGTCTAGGAAAACTCACTCTAATTGATCCAGAAACTCTCCTTCCACGGCTTAAGGGGTACTTGATATCAGGTAGGTATCTAGATTTTCTTACTTAAAAAGTTTACCAATAGACTTGCAATTTATTTTTAACTAGGCTCATCATATGCCCGAAGCTCAGTGGTTACGGCTGTGAAATTTACAATTTCTGACCATCCACAACCTATTGATCCACTGTTAAAGAACTGCATAGGTAAGTGGAAACAAAGATAAACATACTGATTTGTCTGTCTGTTGCTTTTCTTGTAATATTTCAGGTGATTTCCTAAAAACTTTGGAAGACCCAGATTTGAATGTGAGAAGAGTAGCCTTGGTCACATTTAATTCAGCAGCACATAACAAGCCATCATTAATAAGGGATCTATTGGATACTGTTCTTCCACATCTTTACAATGAAACAAAAGTTAGAAAGGAGCTTATAAGAGAGGTAAGTTAGATCACACTGTTTATTTGAGCTTGGTATATCCACACGTTCTTTTTTGCTTTAACAGGTAGAAATGGGTCCATTTAAACATACGGTTGATGATGGTCTGGATATTAGAAAGGCAGCATTTGAGTGTATGTACACACTTCTAGACAGTTGTCTTGATAGACTTGATATCTTTGAATTTCTAAATCATGTTGAAGATGGTTTGAAGGACCATTATGATATTAAGGTAAGATGTTTGTGCCTATTTATACAATGTTTAATCTAAATTCTGTCTTTTTTATTCCTAATAGATGCTGACATTTTTAATGTTGGTGAGACTGTCTACCCTTTGTCCAAGTGCAGTACTGCAGAGGTTGGACCGACTTGTTGAGCCATTACGTGCAACATGTACAACTAAGGTAAGAAATGATAAGTATCAACCTAGGTCAGAAGCATGTAATCTAAGTTTACTCCATCTTACAGGTAAAGGCAAACTCAGTAAAGCAGGAGTTTGAAAAACAAGATGAATTAAAGCGATCTGCCATGAGAGCAGTAGCAGCACTGCTAACCATTCCAGAAGCAGAGAAGAGTCCACTGATGAGTGAATTCCAGTCACAGATCAGTTCTAACCCTGAGCTGGCGGCTATCTTTGAAAGTATCCAGAAAGATTCATCATCTACTAACTTGGAATCAATGGACACTAGTTAGATGTTTGTTCACCATGGGGACCATTACATATGACCATACAATGCACTGAATTGACAGGTTAATCATAAGACATGGAAAGAGAAGTGTCTAAAAGCTTCAAAATGTTCCACTTTTTTTTCCTTCATGGAGACTGTTTGTTTGGCTTTCTTCCATTGTTGTTTTTGTAGCATTTATTTCAGAAATGTGTATTTCCATAATCCAGAGGTTGTAAAACCACTAGTGTTTTAGTGGTTACAGCAACATTTGAAATGGAAACTAAAAGTTAGGATTTTATGGAGTATGGAGATAGGGTCCAGTATCTATTTACCCTGTAATGTTTAGGATTAAAATGTTAAAATTTTGTGACCATGAATTTCTTTCTTTTATAAATTTTCTCATTTAAAAATCAAAAATCTTGCAAAACAAAAACCATGTTTCTTTTTCTTGTATAACTTTTTGTTTTCAGCAACATAAATTGATTTTTAGCTGGCAGACAAGAATATCCATATAAGATTTGTTAACCATTTCAGAGAGTTTGGCAATTTTTAAAAGATAATAAGGTATCATTTTTAAGTATGAAAATTAACAATATCCCTGTTGCGCACACTAATTTTGCATGAGTAAGTTTACAAATATGTATCGTCTGTAAAGCAGCATGTGCAGATTATTCATAATATAGAAGTTAAAATAAGTATTAGTGCAATTTTCAGATATTTATTTTTGCACAGAAAACACATTATCTGGAGAGAAAGAAAGGAGAATTTTTGAGACTTGGGTTTTCTTAATGCCAGTGTGAATTTGCAGATGTTTTCAGAAAATCAAGTCACAGTAACAATTTGCCACTTTTTTCTATTATAAATCTTCTTACTTAAATTTTGAATATTTAGTTTTTCTCAGTTACCCATTTGTGTGTGTGTGATTCCACTTAGAAATTCTTAAAACCAGATTTTTCTTTCATTCCGTTTGGATGTCTACATTCCTTATCAAAGGATATAAATACTGTGTATGCTTTTGAATTTTATTTTTAGGAAAATTCTGAAGCCAGCTATCACAGGTTTGTTAGCTAATAATAGTATTTTCTTTTAGTTGAGTTAGGTTTTTCCCCATCTCCTGTAGAGCGAATTTACATATTGTATTGGGTAAGTGTTCACTACTTTTCCTGATTAAGGGATCTGTGCTGGGGAACAAAGCTTTTGCAGTACCTTATATTGTAGTTAAAATTTTATTTAACATATCCTTCAGTGAGCTCATTTCACACTGTAGCCTCTTCCTTAAAATTTGTGGTGCTCCTGTAACAGTAAGAACTAATTCTGAAATAAAAGACATCTCCTAATGCTGTGCAAACATAGTTTACATGTATTGAAGGAGGCAGTTGTTAAATTGAGTGACCAATTTAAGCAATCAGATATTTGAAAACTGCACCCTTTAGTTTTGAAACTGTGAATTAGAAACACTTTTCCTGCTGTATTACTACCTGCTTTAACATCCAAATATACAGTGATTTTAAATGATAACATACTGTGGTTATTAGATTAACAGCTTGATTTTGAATGTTCAGATGATAATGCAGAAGACATCACTTCTAGTAAGGATTTTGACTAGTGCATTGATGTTGAAGTTGGTGCCATTTCAAAATGTGGCAGGTGATAATCTTTTACCATAATTTGCATAAAACTGTAATAGAAGTTTATTTTGAGATGTTAGTATATTATGTACTATGCATTTCTGTGGTATAGATGTTGTGGATATATTTAAGTATTTGGTTACATGGTTTTACAATAAATTACAATACTGCAGGCTCTAGGACTGAACAGGAGACTGACATGCATATGTTGTGTGAATGTCTTAGTTGGGTAAAGTTAAATCCAAATACTTCAACTGGCTTTTTCTTCAGTTTGTTTGTTTTTAACTTTCAAGATGCATGTTTTGTTTTGTTTTGCTTTGTTTTTGTCTCTTAAGCCAATTCATTTTTCTAACAGTTGAAATTCTTTTAGTACTAAAGAAATAGATACTGCTCTTTTATGGCTTTAGTGTTTATATACCTGTTTATATGCATACATTAACAAAATTAGTAACAGCAGTGCTTAGAATTTCAATGCTGTGTCATACTGATGATTAACTCCATACTCCTAGTGGTGATGTGGTCCAGATACTGGAATGGAAGTGGCAGGATGTGGAGTCCAGACATAGTCTACCACTCATGCTACTTACTAGTAATATTAAGGTGTTAAACTTAGGAATTTGTCACATGTAGGTTCCTGAGGAGATCTAAAAGTTAATACAAAACCAAGCTGTTTACTGATTTTCATGAGAACATTTAAGTTAGTTTAGGTCTACCTGATTTATTTTAAAAGAAGGCAGAGGGCTGGACGCAGTGGCTTACGCCTGTAATCCCAGCACTTTGGGAGGCCGAGGCGGGCGGATCACGAGGTCAGGAGATCGAGACTATCCTGGCTAACACTGTGAAAACCCATCTCTACTGAAAATACAAAAAATTAGCTGGGCGTGGTGGCAGACGCCTGTAGTCCTAGCTGCTACAGCTGAGGCAGGAGAATGGCGTGAACCCAGGAGGCGGAGCTGGCAGTGAGCCGAGATCACGCCACTGCACTCTGGCCTGGGCAACAGAGCGAGAGTCTGTCTCAAAAAAAAAAAAAAAAAAAAGGCAGGAAGGAAATTTGGTATGGCAGGGCCTAACCTAAAAGGTTATTTATAAAATCAATAGCACTGAATGATAATTTTTTTAATGACAGTCATGTATTTTATTAATGATATCTGAAAGCTGCTTAACCATTAGGAATTACAATTCTTTATGGTTGGAGTATGATGATTTCATCAAATGTTTGAATATTTACATAATTTTTATGTAACCATAATTAAACCAAATTAGTCTTTTTTTCTTCATACTTTTCTTCGGTAAATAGTGAAGAAATAATGGGCATATCTAATTAACCAGTTCTAGTGGGTGTTGTGATATCTTTATATCTAGTTCAGTCTCAGATGTATGAATATGATTATATAGTCATGATTGAAGTTCAAAATGAGGAAGTATACAAAATCCTCAGCCACTGAAAAATTCAGTTAACTTGTTTATACTCCTGTAAGCTCTAGTTAGTCACAAGACAAAGTATATAGTAACACTTTGTAATGAAGTAACATTTTCTGCCCACATTAATTTTACTAAAGACCTAAATTGTTAAAATTAATTGCCAATCTCTGGATATATTATGCTTAGTAAGTGTTTTGAAATTAAAGACCTTAAACATTTCAGCAAGTAAATTTTGGATTCTAGCTCTGTTTTAAATTGAATCCTAATTTTCAAACCACTGCTACCCCAGATTCATACCTGTTTTTGAAATCTTGTTTATGGAATGGAAAATTGACAGTATGGTAATAGTTTATTGACTGATTGGACAAAGGATATTCTGGTTTTAACTGACTTTTCCATTTAAATAAAATTCATTTGATAATTTTGGTTGCAAAAGTGGAACACAGTGGAAGTATTTGGCTACAGGCTACCCAAATCTCATCAGATAAGGCTGTTTTCTTAAAGGAAATGCAAAATGAAATCATATGTTTTCCTTTTCCAATACAGTAAATTGCTTGTTTTCCTATGAATATCAGAAAAGATTTTGTAAACACCTTTGCTGTAGTTTCAGGCAAGATCTTTCAGCAACATGTTTTTGCTCTTTGTAACTTAGAAAGTTAGCTCTGAATCCAAAAACTACTGAAGTGAGTAATGCATATAATTTTACTTTTTTGGACCCTATAATGCCAGTGTGTCAGGTTTCAGAATGATATTTAGTAGACAGAAATACCTAATTTTGTTTTGGAATCTTAATACCCTGTCCTCTTCATAACTTTCTAGTGGTGATTTTAGCAAGTTTAATTATTTTGCTGAGGTCTTAGAAGACAGAAAGCTTATGCTATGTAAAGTGACATTGTTTCCAGATTAGGAAGTATTGGAATTAATTTGCTATTGCCAGTAAGTAATGGTTGATGGATATTAAGTGATTTTAGTCTAGAATGCTCTCAAAAAAATAGTAAAGAATTGTACTTCAGGGCCAGATGGCAGCTCACGCCTGTAATCTCAGCACTTTGGGAGGCCAAGGTGGGGGATCACTTGAAGACAGGAGTTGGAGACCAGCTCTAGGCAACATAGTGAGACCCTGTCTCTACCAAAAAGAAGAAAAAAGAAATCAACAACATGCAACCATAAGAATGGATGAGATGGCCCTAAAAGAATAAGGATTACATATAATGAGAAGACGTGTGGGCTGAAATACCTAGTGAACAATATTTAAGGGAAACTGAAGTGCAAATGGCCTCACAGGTTTGTTTTTGTGTTTAAGACAAGGTCTCACTCTGTTGCCTGGACTGGAGTACATAGCACGAACATGGTTTACTGCACCTCAGCTTCCTGGGCACAAGTGATTCTCCCACCTCAGCCTCCCGAGTAGCTGGGAGTATAGGTGTGTGCCACCACGTCCAGCTAATTTTTTTATTTCCTTGTGGAGATGGGGTCTCATGACCTTGTCCAGGATGATCTCAAACTCCTGGGCTCAAGCAATCCTGTGTTGGCCTCCTAAACTGCTGAGATTATTGCAAGTGCCTCCTTGCCCAGCCACATGTTGTTGATTTCTTTTTTCTTTTTTTTTCTTTCTTAATTTTTTTTTTTTTTTTTTTTTTTGAGATTGATGGAGTCTTGCTTTGTCTCCCAGGCTGGAGTGCAGTGGCGCAATATCGGCTCACTGCAACCTCTGCCTCCCGGGTTCTAGCTATTCTCCTGCCTCAGCCTCCCAAGTAGCTGTGATTACAGGCGTGTGCCACCATGCCCAGCTAATTTTTGTATTTTTAGTAGAGATGGAGTTTTGCCATGTTGGCCAGGCTGGTTTCAAACTCCTGATCTTAGGTGATACACCCGCCTCGGCCTCCCAAAGTGCTGGGATTACAGGCGTGAGCCACGTCCCCCAGCCAGTTTCTTAATCTATACATCTAGCCCAGTCCATGCCCCTGTTTCAGACTATTATATCCAACCACCTGCTATACATCTCATAAAGGTATCTCAAACACAGCATATCTAAAGCTGAAGTCATCATCTTGCCCTGGTTTTTCCTGTCTCTTTGCTGATGGCATCCCATTTACCCAGTCATTCAAACTGGAAATCTAAAAGCCTCACTTAGCAAGAGTTTGGAGGCAGAATATGATAAAGAACAAGGACTCTGGGAGGCCAAGGCAGGTGGATTGCTTGAGGTCAAGAGTTCGAGACCAGTCTGGCCAACATGGCGAAACCCCGTCTTTGCTAAAAAAACACAAAGAAATTAGCTAGACGTGGTGGCACATGCCTGTAGTCCCAGCTGTGTGGGAGGCTGAGGCAGGGGAATTGCTTGAACCTGGGAGGTGGAGGTTGCAGTGACCCAAGATTGCATGCACCACTGCACTCCAGCCTGGGTGACAAAGCGAGACCCTGTCTCAAAAAAAACAAGGACTCTACAGATAGATAGACATCATATATCATATTAGTTTGAATCCTGGCTGTTAGCTGTTAGACTTGGGCAAATAATTTAACCTCAACTTTCCCTATCTATAAAATGGGAATTAAAATATTTGCACCTTATAGGGTTATTGTGAGGATTAAATAGGAACATTGTATAAAGCACTTAAAACAGTACCTGGGACATACTAAGTAATATAATTGTTAACTCTTACTAGCATTCTGTCCCTTTTATTTCCTAAATATCTCTCATGCCCATCTCCTAAATATCTCTTTCCTAAATATCTCTCATGCTTTTGGCTTAAGACCTCTTTTCCTCCTTATCTATTGACTGGACTGCGGCAAATGCCTGCTAATCGTTATTTTTGTGTTCATTCATTTAGCAAGCCAATTTATTACGCGCTTAGGGTGCTGCCAGGGCTACAAAAGCTGTTGAGACTGTACTTGATATGAAGAAGCTTGCTGATTATCATGGGAAGACTGACATAAGGAAGCACCATAAAATTCTGCTGTATGAGAGGTATACACGGGATACTGGGGGTTAATAATTGAGGGTATGGTCCATTCAACATGAGTGAGACAGAAACAATTCATAAAGGAGATGAAATGTCTTGAGGAATGAGCTCTTAGAAGAATAGTTTTCAAATGAGTGTGCATCACAGTCACCTGTAAGACTTATTAAAACAGATCGCTGGGCCCTACACCCAGAGGCTGTGGTTCAGTAGGCTGTAGTAAACCAGTAATTTGTATTTCTATGACGTTCCCAGGTTCTAATGCTGTTCCCCAAGGCCACACCTTGGAAACCACCACATTAAAATACCCAGAAGGCATTAATTCCCAGTCCTTCCTCTACACAGCTGCAAAACAATGGTCCTGACCATTTCATCTTTGCACTACATCCTTCACTGTCTCTCTTTTGCCCATAGGATAAGTACAAACTAGATCTGGTTACTGCCTGCCCCACCAGCCTCAGCATCTCTCACAACTAGGACTAACTTTTTCTTCTGACAACTATAAAATATTTCCCTTGCCTTCTCAAGTTTGCTCAAGGTCAAGTTATGCCTTTTGCCTGGAATGACTTGACTTCTCTTTTGTTTTACTTAGCTGGCTGCTTTTCATCTTGTAGGTTAGGTCAAGGACTCCAGGAAGTCTTCCCTGGACAAGTAATGAAGAGGGCATAATCCAAGGGCCAACTCCCATGTTTGGAACCTGACTCCATTTTCAGGCACGTAATATTGTCAAATTCCTTTTAAAAGCACCTGTCTGTCTGTTAACGTTGGTGCAGATACTGCTATTCCCCTCCTCCATACCATTGCTGATGGTTACTGAGGGTATGGGAAGGGCCGACTAGTCCAGCTGTTCACAAACAGCCCTTAATGTCAAACTGAATACTGCCAACGTAGTTCCAGTTTCTGTATCTAAAGACTCAGCTTGGAGTCACTTGTCTGGACTAAAAGTAACCCCTCCTTGTCTGGTTTGTGACTTTCTGTACTCTGATGCCCCCAGCTTTCTGCCTTCTAGAAATTTGTCAGAATTTCCAAAATTCTTGGGCCTTCCTTCTTGCTCTATATATGGTTTTGGATTCATTCCTTTTAAAAAATATTTACTGTCATTTCAGTAGAATTTTGACACAATAAATATAAGCACATCAGATTTTTTGCCATCTTGAAGCATCTGTTATTTCT